AGGGCTCGCTCCTGCCTGAACTCGTTGCGGTCCTCACCCTTTGCTAGTCCCCTTTCTGGAACCCGGATGTGTCAGCCAGGGAGGCCATCACAGTGCCTTTTACCAGATGGGGAACTAGACCCATGGAGGATTGCTTTCCCTCTCCTGTCAGCTCCCTGCCCCGAAGCAGGAAGGCATGCTCTAGATGGTGGTCTTTGCCTCGGTGACTACCCCCCTTTTGACTGGCCCTTCCTTAGTTCTTGGGAAGACTTGATTCAGAGATTGCTATAGGCCAGCTCAGCAGGGTTCCTCCGACCTCTGTCAGCTTCTCTGATAAAGAGTGACTGCTTTTTAAAAAATGCAAATACTTTCTCTGAGGAGCAGAGATATGGTAGTTCCCTCCTAAGAGCACTTGCTGTATGCCATGGACCCAGCTTAAAGCCCCATGGTGATGAAGCCTTTGCAGCTCCCCTAGGAAAAGATTTCTGGGCCGGGCACGGTGGCTCACGCCTGTAATCCCAGCAGTTTGGGAGGCCAAGGCGGGCGGATCACGAGGTCAGGAGATCGAGACCATCCTGGCTAAGACGGTGAAACCCTGTCTCTACTAGAAATACAAAAAATTAGCCGGGCGTGGAGGCGTGTGCCTGTAGTCCCAGCTGCTGGGGAGGTTGAGGCAGGAGAATGGCATGAACCCGGGGCCAAGATCGAGCCACTGCACTCCAGCCTGGGTGACGGAGCAAGACTCCGTCTCAAAAAACAAACAAACAAAAAAAAGATTTCTGTCCAGCCTGTGGTGTGGTCCACAGCATAGAACATTTTTTTTTTTTTTTTTTTTGAGACAGAGTCTTGCTCTGTCGCCCAGGCCTGAGTGCAGTGGTGCAATCTTGGCTCACTGCAACCTCCGCCTTCTGGATTCAAACAATTCTCCTGCCTCAGCCTCCTGAGTAGCTGGGATTACAGGCATGCGCCACCACGCCCGGCTAATTTTTGTATTTTTAGGAGAGTTGGGGTTTCACCATGTTGGCCATGGCTGGTCTCGAACCCCCGACCTCAGGTGATCCGCCCACCTCAGCCTCCCAAAGTGCTGGGATTACAGGTGAGAACCACCGAGCCTGGCCTCACAGCATAGAACCTTGTAGCTACCACCTGCTACTCCAGGTGGCTCTCCCGCCTTAGTGGGTGGCAGGGGGTCCTTCCTGCTTTAGGAATGCCCTGAGGCCTGCCTCCCTGCTCACTCCTGGCAAGAGCACATTGTGGTGCTGTCAGGGAGGACCTCCATGGTCTCAGATGGAACAGCAGCAGTGGTCAGACCTCCTAGAGGCTGTGAGGTGAGGAGGAAGTGGCTGAGGTTTCCCCTGCCTCCTCCTAAGGTCATCCATGGGCAAACCAAAGCTGCAGGATGTGCTGTGTGTGTGGCCTGGTATCTCAGAGTCCTGGGTGTGCACAGGGTGTGCACAGCTAGGAGACGTCCCGAGATCTGTACCCACATGTTGAGGGCTTCAGCCAGGGGTGTTTTTTGGGGGAGCGGAATTTGTGTGGCATAGTAGAGGAAAAGAAGGAAGAAGTGGGGACAGTATCTCCAGCTGCCACCTTTCTTCCCAAATAGCTTTGGATACCCAGGCCCTTTTGGTCACAGGAAGTCTGACACTGGGAAGTCATCAAATTTGGAATTCAGTTCCCTCCACTCTCCCCCCAGCGGTGGCCTTAGCATTTAAATAGCCTTGGCATGAAGCCCTATAAACTGCCCAAGGGATTGGGGCAGGGTTAGGGGGAGGGGTATTGGTGTTACCCCCAACATTGTCCCCCTGTGTCTTCTGGGGACATGTCCAAGCTAGGGTGTCAGTGTTTTGGCTTGAGAGGAGAGAGGGGAAGGGGCCACAGACTGGGCAGGAGCCCTCCTGGCTCCCCTCCCGCTCTGGTGGTTTTGATCGTAATCCCTGCCTGCCAAGCCTGGAGCTCCCTGGGGGATCCGCCCCAGAGGAGGCCCGACTGTTCTCCTCCCCTCTGCCTTACCTCCCCCAGTCCCCGCCCCCTGCTTGACTCAGAATGGAATGTGCAGCCTGTGGAACAAGATGGGGTGAGAACTAGTTCCCAGAGGGCCTTGGTCCCGCCCCTCCCATCCCCCAACAAAGGGGGTGAGGAACCTGGAGGCAGGGCCTGCTCCCAGGTATGGCTGGTGTTTCCCTGATGCAGACTCAGACTCACCTCAGCTCACTCTGTCCCTCCCCCAGGATGTCCATGAGGAGCCCCATCTCTGCCCAGCTGGCCCTGGATGGCGTTGGCACCATGGTGAACTGCACCATCAAGTCAGAGGAGAAGAAAGAGCCTTGCCACGAGGCCCCCCAGGGCTCAGCCACTGCCGCTGAACCTCAGCCTGGAGACCCAGCCCGGGCCTCCCAGGATAGTGCTGACCCCCAAGCTCCAGCCCAGGGGAATTTCAGGGGCTCCTGGGTCAGTGTCCCCGCCCTGCCTCCATCCTCACAGGGTTATGGTGACAATTCAGTATGTCTTGCAGGACTGTAGCTCTCCAGAGGGTAATGGGTCCCCAGAACCCAAGAGACCAGGAGTGTCGGAGGCTGCCTCTGGAAGCCAGGAGAAGCTGGACTTCAACCGAAATTTGAAAGAAGGTAGGATGTCTGCCCTAGTTAGAAGCAGAGGCCGGTTATTCCTCACCCCTTTGCTGTCTTCCAGTGGTGCCAGCCATAGAGAAGCTGTTGTCCAGTGACTGGAAGGAGAGGTTTCTAGGAAGGAACTCTATGGAAGCCAAAGATGTCAAAGGTGAAGGCCTGTTGGGGGTGGGGGAGATGTTTGTCTCAATGGGGTCTGTTTCACTGTGGAGCAGGGACCCAAGAGAGCCTAGCAGAGAAGGAGCTCCAGCTTCTGGTCATGATTCACCAGCTGTCCACCCTGCGGGACCAGCTCCTGACAGCCCACTCGGAGCAGAAGAACATGGCTGCCATGCTGTTTGAGAAGCAGCAGCAGCAGATGGAGCTTGCCCGGCAGCAGCAGGAGCAGGTAGGTCCTGTTCGGTGGGTGTAGCTTTCTTTGACCCCCTCTGCCTACTCTTTCCCTCTCCCAGATTGCAAAGCAGCAGCAGCAGCTGATTCAGCAGCAGCATAAGATCAACCTCCTTCAGCAGCAGATCCAGGTAACCGGAGGGGAGACCCGGAGAGGCACAGGTGGGGACTCACACAGGGTTTCTTTGCCTTCAGCAGGTTAACATGCCTTATGTCATGATCCCAGCCTTCCCCCCAAGCCACCAACCTCTGCCTGTCACCCCTGACTCCCAGCTGGCCTTACCCATTCAGCCCATTCCCTGCAAACCAGGTGAGTGTGAGAAGGGAGGTTCCACCACTGCGCAGGACTTTTCTCCTTGCTGCCTTTTCCATAGTGGAGTATCCGCTGCAGCTGCTGCACAGCCCCCCTGCCCCAGTGGTGAAGAGGCCTGGGGCCATGGCCACCCACCACCCCCTGCAGGTACCGCCCTCTACCCACTGGCCTGGGGCTCCTGTCATCCTCTGACCTGCTGGGTCTCCCTCAGGAGCCCTCCCAGCCCCTGAACCTCACAGCCAAGCCCAAGGCCCCCGAGCTGCCCAACACCTCCAGCTCCCCAAGCCTGAAGATGAGCAGCTGTGTGCCCCGCCCCCCCAGCCATGGAGGCCCCACGCGGGACCTGCAGTCCAGCCCCCCGAGCCTGCCTCTGGGTAAGCCTCCTGCTGCCTGCACTTGTCCCTCATTCTCTTCCCTCTCTTCTGCCCTCTCCCACAGGCTTCCTTGGTGAAGGGGACGCTGTCACCAAAGCCATCCAGGATGCTCGGCAGCTGCTGCACAGCCACAGTGGGGCCTTGGATGGCTCCCCCAACACCCCCTTCCGTAAGGTATGGTCCCCCACTCCCTTGAGCCTAGGGGCAGGCTGATGTCAGGTTGCCCCTGTCAACCTAGGACCTCATCAGCCTGGACTCATCCCCAGCCAAGGAGCGGCTGGAGGACGGCTGTGTGCACCCACTGGAGGAAGCCATGCTGAGCTGCGACATGGATGGTGAGGGCTCAGGCGCAGGGCTGATGCGCAGGGCTGCTTGGCTGACTTCACTCCTGTCTCCCAGGCTCCCGCCACTTCCCCGAGTCCCGAAACAGCAGCCACATCAAGAGGCCCATGAACGCCTTCATGGTGTGGGCCAAGGATGAGCGGAGGAAGATCCTGCAAGCCTTCCCAGACATGCACAACTCCAGCATCAGCAAGATCCTTGGTAAGGGCCAGTGGCTGGGGCCATGGTTCAGTACTGACTGCCTGCCCCTGGGGGGTTGGGTCAGGATCTCGCTGGAAGTCCATGACCAACCAGGAGAAGCAGCCCTACTATGAGGAACAGGCGCGGCTGAGCCGGCAGCACCTGGAGAAGTATCCTGACTACAAGTACAAGCCGCGGCCCAAGCGCACCTGCATCGTGGAGGGCAAGCGGCTGCGCGTGGGAGAGTACAAGGCCCTGATGAGGACCCGGCGTCAGGATGCCCGCCAGAGCTACGTGATCCCGTGAGCAGGCCCCCCCGCAGGCAGCCAGGAGAATCCATCACCGTTCCCCTTCTCTGCCCCACAGCCCGCAGGCTGGCCAGGTGCAGATGAGCTCCTCAGATGTCCTGTACCCTCGGGCAGCAGGCATGCCGCTGGCACAGCCACTGGTGGAGCACTATGTCCCTCGTAGCCTGGACCCCAACATGCCTGTGATCGTCAACACCTGCAGCCTCAGAGAGGAGGGTGAGGGCACAGATGACAGGCACTCGGTGGCTGATGGCGAGATGTACCGGTACAGCGAGGACGAGGACTCGGAGGGCGAAGAGAAGAGCGATGGGGAGTTGGTGGTGCTCACAGACTGATCCCGGCTGGGTGGGCCTGGCCCCTTCTCCTCTGGGGAAGACCTTGTCCCAACTCGATGGGCACAGCCAGCCAACCTAAGACTATGTTGGTACTTGGACTTGTTCGTGCCCCAGAGATGGGCAAAGCTGTGCACTTGCAGATACATTCATGAGGGGAGAGGCGCCCTCCCTTCCTGAGGAGCTGTTGGCCTGGGTGGGCAGGAACTGCAGTATGGCCATGGGCTGAGCAGGCTGAGCACCTCAGCCTTTAGGGCTTATGGCCAGGGGACACTGTATGACTCTCCTCTCCTGCAGGTGTCTATCCACCTGGGGTATGGCATCTACCGACCTGTCTCCCTGGGGTCACATGCTTTGTTTCCATTCTTGTCCTGGCTGGACCAGCCACTGTGGGACCAACACCCCTCCCACACTCCCCCAGACTGCTCGTCTATCACCAGGATCGCTTTGTACTTTGTGCAAAAGGGTCTGGCTGTCCCTTGCTGTTTTCATCTCTGCCAAGCCTATTGTGCCTCTGGCTGCTGTATGTGTGCGCGTGCACGTGTGTGTGTTTCATCTGTTCATTCACTGCACAAGATATTTATTGAGTGCCCACTACGTGCCAGGCACTGTTGCTGAGTTCCTGTGGGTGTGTCTCTCGATGCCACTCCTGCTTCTCTGGGGGCCTCTTTCTGTGCTTCTCTTTGTCCCCAAATTGCTACCTCTTTGTCAGTCTGGGTGTCTCAGGTTCTGTGTGTCCTTGTGTGCATTTCTGTCTCTCTCTGTCCTCGTCTCTCTGCAAGGCCCTCTATTTCTCTCTTTCTTGGTGTCTGTCCTTTGCCCCCTGTGCCCTCTGGATTCTCTGGGTCTATGTAGGCCCCTGGTCTGCCCTGGGCTCATCAGCCTTCCTGACCTCCTCCTGCCCTCCCCTTCACTCCCTCCCTGGCTCTGCCAGTCGGTTCCCACGGAGCCATTTTTAGCTCTGATCAGCATGGGAATGTGCCTCGGCCTCCAAGGGGCTTTGTCCTGGTGCCCCCGCCCCTGGTCCCAACCTGATCCCACGAGGGAGTTGGGACAGGAGGATTGATGGTGCTCCCCTTCCTGCCAGCGTCAGAGGCCCTGGAGAGGGGCTGTCCATGGCAGCTGGTCTTTATTCCTCCCTCATGAGCACAGGGTCGGGGGGGTCCCCATTCTTGGAAGAGGTTGAGAAGACTCCTGGGCTTCAGCCTCTCCCACCCAGCCCTGCCCCTCACCTGCCTGCCCTCCCCTCCCCCACTCTATACTAGGGACTGGATCTCAGCCTCTGATCAGTTTCACAAAGTTTGTTCCCTAAGGAAATCAAATCCCATTGTCACCTAACTCTGAAGATCTAAATAGCCCTTGGATCAGTATGGGAACCCCAAATCCCACAGGGCCAGATGTGGAGTCTGTGTCTGCCCCCGTCTTCTCTCCATCCTCAAAGCCCCCACTTCTCTCCAGGCTGTTTCTTTTTTTATGACTGTAAACATAGATAGTGCTTTATTTTGTTAATAATAAGATAATGATGAGTAACTTAACCAGCACATTTCTCCTGTTTACACTCGGGGGATTTTTTTGTTTTCTGATGACATAATAAAGACAGATCATTTCAGAATCTGGCCCTTGTGCAGGGGAGGAGGGAGGCTG